TTGTGTCTTTGTTGAAGCAGCCAAACTTATATCTAACCAATGCACCACAATAAGGAGTTTATTCATCTTAAAGGCAGCGTGATGTTTTAGGCAGTACTTGGACTAGATAATTTATTGGAATATTTTAGTTCTAATATTAGATATAGTTACAATGTTAATATCATCAAATTGAAACCATTAAATCTCAGATTTCTGGAATGCGAATAAGTGAACCCATCATCCAAAGCTTACATTATTTTACTCCCTCTGGCGACTGGAAACATGGATAGGAATTGTGATGAAGAACTTCAACCACCAGTAACCAAGTTACACCTCACACAGTTATAAATAAAGTTAAAATCTTATCAAAACAATAAATCTTCAATATTTTATTAAACAAATATTGTGACCTCTTTTAAATATATGTTATACACACCCCCTTTCAAATTTTAGTTTTGCTAATTTGAGGCTCCAAGGTGGACCCTCCCACCGCCCCCCGCTGAGGATCATGAGATCTGGCTCCCTACCTGATTGTTGCAAGACTTTCACCTACACTACCTTGAGTACGAGACTTTCACCTACACTACCTCGAGAGGCAATCCCTAGAGGGCCTTCGATGTGCCTATTTATTTAAAAAAAAAAAAAAAAAAAAAAAAAAGGCCTGTCATCTCAGTGGGTTAAAGAGGCAGGGTGTGGTTACCTCACCTGGCTGATGAGCAACCCCCTTCTCCCTTTCTGCAGTGCAGGATTTTGTAAGCAACAAAATCTTATTTAAACTCTGTGTCCATCATCTTTTCACCACACTTGGCACAGTAGTCTGTGACCTATTTCTCCTGACATCATATCAGAAAGCAAGGCACACCTGTTGCTTCAACTTAGCTCACAGCCCATAGATTTTATCTCCCAGAAGCAAAAGAGATTGCCTTTTAGGCTTGAGAGCCAATGAAAGTGAGCCAGGACTTAGTTTGTGCTGGCACCAAGGAAATGCCTTTTTCCCCAGAGCCGGCAACTAAACTATAAGAGGTAAGCAGTTCTCAGAGGAGACAGAAGGCAACAGCTCTACCATCCTCCAAACATCTGAAGCCCCCCATAGAAACTCCTCTTGGAATTGGTAAGTATCTGTGCTCATGGGCTTCTTCTCCAATGATCTGACTGTTGCTTGTACTCATAAGGAAATTGTTTGCCTTATGGATTCATTCTCAGCACTACAATCTCAGTGATTATCCCTCTGAGCTGCTCAATTACTCCCTGTCTTTTCCTCAATTTACCTAGGTGGTTCCCTGTCTGACCCAAATGCTAGGCCGATTTCAACCCTTCTCCTTGGTCCGGAGTTTCAGACTGGGATTTGAAGCCTGCTGCTATCCAAACCAAAAATGTGCTACTCAGACCATCAGACCCCCTGACTCCAGGTGCCTAGTCCAAGCAGTTTCTCAGAACTTTAATTTTGCAAAGGATGTGTTGGATCAGTGGTCCCAGCTGGAAAAGGTAAAACTTGTTGTTTTCTACCTTGGAAACTTAATATTCATATTTTAAACATCACCCTGCCTAGGACGGACTCAGAGGGCCTTACCCCGCCCTCTGGAAGGTTAGTGCCAAAGGAGAAGAGGACAAATGGAGCTTTGAAAGGATGACTCAACTCTCCAAGAAGGCCGCCAGCATCCTCTCAGACACCTGTGCCCTTAGCCATGGAGACCGGCTGATGATAATCTTGCCCCCAACACCTGAAGCCTACTGGATCTGCCTGGCCTGTGTGCGCTTGGGTGAGGCATGGGAGACGGACCCCAGGGGTTGGAAAATGAAGCCTTCTTTTGTGGTTTTTTTCAGGAATCACCTTTGTGCCTGGGAGCCCCCAGCTGACTGCCAAGAAAATTCGCTATCAATTACGCATGTCTAAGGCCCAGTGCATTGTGGCTAATGAAGCTATGGCCCCAGTTGTAAACTCTGCCGTGTCCGACTGCCCCACCTTGAAAACCAAGCTCCTGGTGTCAGATAAGAGCTATGATGGGTGGTTGGATTTCAAGAAGTTGATTCAGTAAGTGGACACTGAATATGAGATGCTTAAATGATCTCACTGTTGCCTCTTTCCTGGCTTACAGAGTTGCCCCTCCAAAGCAGACCTACATGAGGACCAAAAGCCAAGATCCAATGGCCATATTCTTCACCAAGGGTACAACAGGAGCTCCCAAAATGGTCGAGTATTCCCAGTATGGTTTGGGAATGGGATTCAGCCAGGCTTCCAGGTACGGTTCTCGCACAGCCTGTACAGGCCTGAAGAATTCAAATGGCTTTCCTCTTTCTCTTTAGACGGTGGATGGATCTCCAGCCAACAGATGTCTTGTGGAGTCTGGGTGATGCCTTTGGTGGATCTTTATCCCTGAGCGCTGTCTTGGGAACTTGGTTCCAAGGAGCCTGTGTGTTTCTGTGTCACATGCCAACCTTCTGCCCTGAGACTGTTCTAAATGTAAGATCAATTCCTAGTGTGGAATGTGTGGGCAGATTTTGTTTTTCCTTCCTTTGGGGCCCAGGTCCTGTCCAGATTTCCCATCACCACTCTATCTGCAAATCCAGAGATGTACCAGGAACTGCTTCAGCACAAGTGTTTCACCAGGTAAGAGAGGATCCCTCAGGAGAGAGTCCATTGAGGCTAAGAACAACTTTTGATGCCTCTCCAGCTACAGATTCAAGAGTCTGAAGCAGTGTGTGGCTGCAGGAGGACCCATCAGCCCTGGGGTGATTGAGGACTGGAAACGCATCACTAAGTTGGACATCTATGAAGGCTATGGGCAGACGGAAACTGTAGGTTGATGCTGACTCACTATTTAGCCAGAAAAGAAAAACTTGTCTGCATTTCTTTGAACAGGGTCTACTCTGTGCCACTTCCAAAACAATAAAATTGAAGCCAAGCTCTCTGGGGAAGCCATTGCCACCTTATATTGTCCAGGTAGGAGATCATAGTAATGATTATGACAGATAGGAAAATTCCTTTAGTGATTATCTAATTTCAGATTGTGGATGAAAACTCAAATCTCCTGCCTCCAGGGGAAGAAGGAAATATTGCAATCCGCATAAAACTAAACCAACCTGCTTCTCTGTACTGTCCACACATGGTAAGAAAATTTTCTTCTTTCCTAAATACTTTCATTGTTGCTACTAATCGTAGTGCCATTATTGTTGAGTACTTTATGATTTGCCAAATACTTTTGTCCCAATTTTTAATTTTGCAAATTTTTGAGTCTCCAAAAATGTTAAATAGTAGCACTCACCTACATTCACTTCTTATTAAGATTTTGCCCCATTTACTTCATATTTGCACATTTTTGATGAGACATTTGGGAGTAAATGCAGACATTATGACACTTTGTCCTTAAATATTTCAGCAGCATCCTCCTAATAAGGACTT